GAGTCTCACTCTGTCACCCAGGCTTGAGTCCACTGGCACCATCTCGGCTCACCACAACTTCTGCCTCCCAGGTTCAAATGATTCTCATGCCTCAGCCTCCCAGGTAGCTGGGATTATAGACGCTTCCACGCCTAGCTAATTTTTGTATTTTTTGGTAGAAATGGGGTTTCACCATGTTGACCAGGCTAGCCTCGAACTCCTGACCTCAAGGGATCTGCCCGCCTCGGCCTCCCAAAGTGCTGGGATTACAGGTGTGAGCCACTGTGCCTGGCCTCTTTTCTTTTTGAGACAGGGTCTCATTAAGTCACCAAGGCCGAAGGACGGTGGCGCAGTCATGGCTCACTGTAGCCTCGACCACCTGGGCTCAAACCATCCTCCCGCCTCAGCTTCCTGAGTAGCTGGGATCACAGGTGAATGTCACCATGCCCAGCTAGTTCTTTGTTTTTGATTTCTGTTTTGTAGAGACAAGGTCCTGCTATGTTGCCCAGGCTGGTCTTGAACTCCTGAGCTCAAGTGATCCTCCCACCTCAGTCTCCCAAAGTGCAGGGATTACAGGCATGAGCCACTGCACCGGGTGATGAGAATTTTTATTTATTTTTTATTTTTAAATTTTATTTGTTTATTTTTTTGAGATGGAGTCTCACTCTGCCCAGGCTGGAGTGCAGTGGTGCCATCTCTGTTCACTGCAAGCTCTGCCTCCCGGCTTCACACCTTTCTCCTGCCTCAGCCTCCCGAGGTAGCTGGGACTACAGGCGTCTACCACCACGTCCAGCTAATTTTTTGTATTTTTTTTAGCCAATTTTTTGTATTTTTTTGTATTTTTTTAAACACAGTGAAACGCGGGGTTTCACTGTTAGCCAGGATGGTCTCGATCTCCTGACCTCATGATCCGCCTGCCTTGGCCTCCCAAAGTGCTGGGATTACAGGCGTGAGCCACCGCGCCCGGCTGAGAATTTTTAACGGAGGCCATTTTGAAGCTAGGAGATGTATTAATTTCTTGGTTTGTTTTGCTTTCCAAATGCTCTAGTGTTGACATCCCTGCCTGCGCTGGCGGTCCCACCCCCGACTCCCACCAAAACGGCACCTCCCGCGTTGGTCAATGGGCTGGAGCTGTCAGAGCCGCGGAGCTGGCTGTACCTAGAAGAGATGGTCAACTCCTTGCTCAACACAGCGCAGCAGCTGAAGACGCTGTTTGAGCAAGCCAAGCATGCCAGCACCTACCGAGAAGCTGCCACAAACCAGGCCAAGATCCACGCTGACGCAGAGCGGAAGGAGGTAACCTTGGAACAAATGGGAAGACACGACCTCAACGTTGCCTGTGCTGAACTCCTGACCTCAGGTGATCCACCCGCCTCGGCTGCCCAAAGTCCTGGGATTACAGGTATGAGCCGCTGCTCCCGGCCCATACTGGTCTCACTGACTGGCCTGTTGTGTCCTTCTTGCAGCAGTCCTGCGTTAACTGCGGCCGGGAGGCTATGAGCGAGTGCACCGGCTGCCACAAGGTCAACTACTGCTCCACCTTCTGCCAACGCAAGGTAGGTCTCACCTACACCAGGCTCAGTGCCCCCCCTGCTGACATGGGTGTGTCCTCCCTTCCAGGACTGGAAGGATCACCAGCACATATGCGGCCAGTCAGCAGCTGTCACCGTCCAGGCAGACGAAGTCCACGTGGCTGAAAGCGTGATGGAGAAGGTGACCGTGTGAGGCTCCATCGGCCGCCCTGGGAGCTGGGGCCCCTCGCACTCCTGTGAGGCTTTTGCAGGTCGAAGGCCCCCCTGAGGACTCTGGGGGGACGTTGAGAAGAGGGGTGTGGGAAGGTAAAGAAACTTGCTGGACAAGTCATTAACACACTTTAAGCGAATGGTGCCCTGGGAAGCGCACTCCCCCTGCCCGGGCCCCCTGCCCGCTCGCGGACAGATTTTTTATCCCTGGGATCATGAGCGTCCGGTCTTGCCCACAGGGCCTGTGCTGCGACGCACATACATACGTGTTGTGTCTGTCAATAAAGTGTAAATAAGGTCTCCCTGCCCCACACGGCCGGTTGCAGTGCCAGCCCTCGGGGGGGG